CCATCATCGACTGAAATATCATTATGCTGGGTATGACTGTAATTGTAATGGTTAATTTTAGATGTCAAGTTTGCTGGGCTAAGAAATACCTAGCAACCTGGTAAAGCATTACTGTTGGGCGTGAGAGAACGCTAACTGATACGCTCCTATAACTTCCCCAGGATATCATGGGATTTTAATAATGACAGTTATTACTACTTAACTGAGACATGCAGAGGTAATGAAAATACTTCAGGATCCACCGTTAGATGCACGGTCAGTAGATGTTGGGCTAATCTGAGACGTGCTATGGCAATTCGGTGTAGACCCACCCTGACTCATCCTCTGAGAAGATGCTGTTGATGGAGTTTTGGAAACCATTTCTTCTGTGCCCCCAAAGCATATTCGAAACAATAGACATTTTTTTTGGTGGGGGAAGACATGAAAGTTTGCCATGACGTTGTTTTCCCCTGGGTAGGGAGGAGGATGAAGATAGACGATCTGCAGTGCCGCCAGAAATGAGAATGTCAGGGATAAGTGGGGTTTCCATGGTTTACAAAGCACGGTTGTTGGATCATTGTGGGGTCTCAGACTCCTGGGAGGAGGAAGTGGGAGGATCATAGACTGTCTCCTGTCCATCCCCTCGCTGACGACTTGGGTTATTGAGCCACTAGGAGTACAAATGTGAAGCAGGAGGATTATAGACTGTCTCCTGTCCATCCCCTCATTGACGACTTGGGTTATTGATAGCATTAGGAGTACAAATGTAACAGCCACCACCGGAGGCTTCCTGCTCACGGATATGAGGTGGGAGATGCACCAAAATAAACACACAGCACTCACAGTGGACTCTGAGAGGACACTCCTCTTCCAGAACCCCCTCCCACACACCTATTCTAAGTAATTTCTAACCCTGTGATTACTCACAGAAAGAAGAAGAATAGAAGTTGCTGGCATTTGTAGTAACAGGATGAGAAAGTGCGAGACTTCCTGTTATGTGTGTGTGACAGCTGGTGATAAGTGGAGGGCCCTGCACAGGAAATCCGCTCAGCTCCTGCAATGGGGCCTGCCTGACACTTGGGCGCTCCTTCAGTCTCGATGTTGATGGCAGGACAAAGGGGCGCCTGGACCATGGGTGATGTGGTCGAGAAGAGTTTGGAAGGGCCCCTGGCACCTTCTACAGATGAGCCCTCCCAGAAAACAGGAGACTTGGTCGAGATCTTAAATGGGGAAAAGGTCAAATTTGACGACGCGGGACTCTCCTTAATTCTTCAGAATGGCCTGGAAACCCTGCGAATGGAAAACGCTCTGACAGATGTCATCTTGTGTGTGGACATTCAGGAATTCTCCTGCCACCGCGTGGTGCTTGCCGCAGCCAGCAACTATTTCAGGTCAGCATGCCTAGGACCAGAGTCAAATTGGGGCACGATTCACATTCACACATTTCTCTTCCAGGGCCATGTTCTGCAACGATTTAAAGGAAAAGTATGAGAAAAGGATCATTATTAAAGGGGTTGATGCTGAGACCATGCACACTCTGTTGGACTACACGTACACCAGCAAGGCGCTGATCACCAAGCAGAATGTCCAGCGGGTCCTGGAGGCTGCTAACCTCTTCCAGGTGTGTGAACAAACTGGCTCAGTGCTCTTCTCTGGCCTCCTTTCCACCCTTTCTATTTCATCAGTTCCTGCGGATGGTGGATGCCTGTGCCAGCTTCCTCACTGAAGCCTTGAACCCAGAAAACTGCGTTGGAATACTGAGGCTGGCTGACACACACTCGCTGGACAGTCTAAAGAAGCAGGTTCAGAGTTACATCATTCAAAACTTTGTGCAGATTCTGAACTCTGAGGAGTTTCTTGACCTGCCCGTGGACACTCTGCACCACATCTTGAAGAGTGATGACCTTTACGTGACCGAGGAGGCTCAGGTGTTTGAGACCGTGATGAGCTGGGTCCGGCACAAGCCATCAGAACGACTCTGCTTACTCCCCTATGTCCTCGAGAACGTGCGCTTACCGCTTCTGGACCCGTGGTACTTTGTGGAGACGGTGGAAGCAGATCCTCTCATCAGGCAGTGCCCAGAGGTCTTCCCGCTGCTCCAGGAAGCCAGGATGTACCACCTTTCTGGCAATGAGGTGAGTAGAAGATAAGAGGTGCTATATTTAACATGGTTTCTTAAATGCTTTGTATCTCTTGCAGGTGGCAAAGAAACACAGCATGATGTTTGGAAATATAATTCTTCGATCAACAAGTGGATTCAGATTGAGTATTTAAACATAGGCCGCTGGAGGCATAAGATGGTGGTGTTGGGTGGCAAGGTCTATGTGATCGGAGGCTTTGACGGCTTACAGAGAATCAACAATGTGGAGACCTACGACCCCTTTCACAACTGCTGGTCAGAGGTATAGGACACGATTTCTACCAGTAACTGCCTGTATTATTACTTCAGTGCTTTTTTAAAAAGCTTTGGAACGTGCCTGCCGTGGTGGTCAGCTTTCTGATCACTTTACTTCCAAGGAGAACAGTTTTGGTGGCTCTGAGCTTCCCTCCTCCTAGGAGCTATTGCTTCAGTATTGCTGATCAAGTCACAGAAACAATGTCCTTCCAAGTGGTGAAGGTCTGTGTGGGCACCTGTCCTAATTTGGACAGAACCCCAGATGTGCACAGAGGCTCACCCTGTCCTTAGATGGGAGATCTCTTGGTCTGCATGTCTTGGTGTAGAGTCTTGTCTCCTCAGATGCCTTCTCTCCTATTCTTCTCCACACTGGACACATGCGGATCACTTTACTACACCGTTTATGAACCCAGAGTGATTTGGTCATGTTAGAAATCATCCCTTCTTTATTTTCCCATGGATGATGAGCCACTTACAGGCCTGCATGTCAGACTTTAGTAATGCAACCTCAGGTATATATCAGACCCAGGAAAAGAAAAGCCACCTCATCTCATTTCCAGGTTATTCCCAGTTTCAAATTTTCTTTCTCCTTATCAGATCAGATGTCCAAGCATGTTCCAGCTTAATGGAATGTACAACACAGTCATTGTAGGCACAAGCAAAGGTAGCCAGGTCACCACATCTAGCCAAGACTGTCAGCCTGAAAAGTGCTATATTGAGAGCCCTTAACATGTATGGGGGACATGCCCAGGATCTTCTCAAAACAAGCCCTATCACAGAGCTGCTCCACGATCTAAAAGGATCCTGTAAATAAATGGGCAAGAGGCTCTTGGAAGTCTCCTTTACTGTCCTGGGGTTCACAGGATAGAAGCACACGTCTGACTTAATCTCAAAATCCTCAATGCTGCCCCATAATGGAAGAGTCTGCTTACCTGTGGCCACCGTTTCAGCTTTTCTTCCTAGATATAAGCACCAAGGAAAATCAATGCTGGTACATAGTAGGCATTCCATAAATATTTTTCGAGTGGATGAGCACATGAATGAATATGAATATGCATGTATAAAACATCATTTTCCTCCCACACTGGCTGACTTCATCTGTATAAACTTATTCTTGCCTGAGAGCTGGATTCCGGGAGAGGCTGGCACATCCCAACACACAGCTTGCTCTAGCTTGCGTGGAGCCTGGAGGGAGGGTGGGAAATGCATGCTTTCATTCTTGCTGTGTCTTAAGAGGAGTCAAGCCCATGGGCCTTGTGACTATAGGCAAAAGATGCCCAGTTCTGTGTCCCGGAGCTCTGTCCTGTATCCTGGGAGCTACTGCAGCAATCTGGGCAGCATGACTGACAGCTTCTTCTTGTGCCCTGTGCCTCTACAGGCCGCACCCCTCCTTGTCCATGTCAGTTCCTTTGCAGCCACCAGCCATAAGAAGAAGCTGTATGTGATCGGGGGAGGGCCCAATGGGAAACTGGCCACAGACAAGACTCAGTGTTATGACCCTTCCACCAACAAGTGGAGTTTGAAGGCGGCCATGCCCGTGGAGGCTAAATGCATCAATGCAGTGAGTTTCCGGGACCGCATCTATGTCGTTGGTGAGTAATGGCTTCTTATTGGTCTGAATGGCTTAGAACCTGATGAGCGCCTGGCTGCAGCACGTAAACGGTGTGTCGCGGTGTCTCCAGCGCTGGCAACTCACTGCCCCTAGGACCCACTCTGGCTTTCAGGAGAGCCATCAATCGACTGTTTCTCTTGGCAAGAGGGTAGACTTGGCCTAATCAGAAGTTGAATTTTAGTGGTTAAGAGGGAAGAAACCAGAAAAATGGAGCGATGCCCACCGTGTTTCCTCCCTCTCCTCAGGTGGGGCCATGAGAGCGCTGTACGCCTACAGCCCGCTGGAAGACAGCTGGTGCCTGGTGACCCAGCTCAGCCACGAGCGGGCCAGCTGCGGTATCGCGCCCTGCAACAACCGGCTCTACATCACCGGCGGGCGGGACGAGAAGAACGAGGTTATCGCCACGGTGCTGTGCTGGGACCCCGAGGCCCAGAAACTGACAGAGGAGTGCGTCCTGCCCCGGGGCGTGTCGCACCACGGCAGCGTCACCATCAGGAAGTCGTACACCCACATCCGCAGGATCGTGCCCGGAGCAGTGTCTGTCTGACGGCAGGATGGGGAGCTGGAGAGCCCCCCCGACCCTCAGCGTACCCGCCTCACCTCTCACCCTCCTCCAGTCCCACTTCAGGCAGCAGGCTCGAGTTTGAGGCCATACATCAGGGGATCCCCTTGACTCACTTTGGGGGAACCTTGGAAGTCACAGTTTGGGGTCACTTGAGACCGGCCAGGAATGTTTGCATGACCTACCTCAGGAGGGGAGGCGAGGAAGAGTAATATTTAGCATTCAGGACCCACCCACCCTATGCCGGCTTCTGTGCCAGGCACTTCCTTTTATCGGTTCATTTAACCTGGTGACTGGCTCTTATCACTTCTAGTTTACAGGTGAGGGAACCAAGTTTCACAGAGGCTAAGTGGCGTGCCCCTGATCACTCAGATAGCAAGTAGCTACCCCAGGAGTCTAAAATCCAGGTCTTTCATCTCCGAAGTCAATGCTCTTTCCACCATGCTGCCTATCTCAGAGCAGGAAAAACAAACAAAAAACAACAACAAAACCTGGCTCTTGCTGGGCGTGGCGGCTCACGCCTGTAATCCCAGCCCTATGGGAGGCTGAGGCGGGCGGATGACCTGAGGTCAGGAGTTCAAGACCAGCCTGGCCAACATGGTGAGACCGCCCCGTCTCTACTAAAAATACAAAAATTAGCCGCGTGCAGTGGCAGGCGCCTGTAATTCCAGCTACTCAGGAGGCTGAGGCAGGAGGATCACTTGAACTTGGGAGGTGGAGGTTGCAGTGAGCCGAGATCGCCACACTGCACTGCAGCCCGGGAAACAAAAGTGAAGCTCTGTCTTCAAAACAAAAACAAAAACAAAAACAAAAACAAAGAAACCTGGCTCATTTCTTGTTTCGGCAAGTCTGCTAAAAGATTCACTCAGCACAGCAGGGAAATAAAGGTGTTTCCTGCTTTCTTTCCTTTTCTTTCTTATTCTGCATCCTCCCTCGTCCCCGCCCTTTACCAATATTTAAACCAAGGAGTCATTTGGGCTCCTTGCCAAGAACATCTCATAGGTTCTTCCACTTGAAAGGTCTGGGGGATGGGCTTGGGAAGGCCTGTTTGCTTTGAAAGAGATGAAATACTTGTGTTCTGTCCTCCTCCCATTGAAACCCTCTTTTTTTTTTTTTTGAGATGAAGTCGCCCAGGCTGGAGTGCAGTGGCATGATCTCGGCTCACTGCAACCTCTGTCACCCTGGTTCAAGTGATTTTCCTGCCTCAGCCTCCTGAGTAGCTGGGATTACAGGCACCTGCCACCGCGCCTGGCTAATTTTTGTAGTTTTAGTAGAGACGGGGTTTCACCATCTTGGCCAGGCTGGTCTTGAACGCCTGACCTTGTGATCTGCCCGCCTCGGCCTCCCGAAGTGCTGGGATTACAGGTGTGAGCCACTGGGCCCGGTCTTTTTTTTTTTAAATGATCATAAGATGGCCCATTTTGGACCGGAACTGTCATTGCCAGACAGAATTGTACCTTTAGCACATTCTGGTGCCCTGGCCTCTTAGTGTTCACCAGTTGTACTGCAATATAGACAAGATGTCTCTAGAGACTCAAACTACTGTTTTATTAAAAAAGTAAACACCTGAGCACAGCTGGCCTACACAGGAGCGACAGATTCTCCTTGATGGTACACTTTCTAGTTTTTACACAGTGATTTAGGTCCACGTTCCTGATACCCCATCCTCCTGAAGCCTTCGTTTTCAAGACTTTTAAAAAGCACTTCTACTTGGTTTTTTGATCAGTGTAGCTCAATTGTGACTTAAAGAACAGAATCTGTCCTTCACTGTAAGAGCTACAGCTTTCAAATGAGCTCACTGGAAATTCATTCTAATCCCCAAGCTGGAGAAACAGGTTAAGAGATCCTGTTTCATATGCTGTATTTAAAAAGCAACAATGATAACAACATAGTAACTGCGTTACCCAATGGACTTTATTTTCATCATATGATTTCAATTCTCTTTATAGAGTTTTATTTCATATCCGGTGTGGCTTGTTCTTTTCAGCAGTTTGGGAAGTTAGTTATTAGAGTTGATAGTGAATTGAATTTTCATTAAACAGTCACGGTTAGAAGAAGCTAATATTTGAAACAGATTTTAAAAACTTGAAAAATTACAGGTGAGATTTCTGTTTATGCCAGATTATTGAAGATAAATATAAATGTATGTTGGTGTGTGAAATGCTCTGTGCCTTAGAAGCGTGACAGTTCAGCTCTCTGCTGTGGAAAGTAACACAGGGCAATAGAAACATATTTGTGGAATTTTAGAACAAACTATTGCTGACTCATGAGCACTATAATAACCATCAGGAAGCTCCCAACTGAAGCAATGTAACAGTGTAATCTAGTTCAATTCAGCAAACATTCATGGAGTTCTTCATGTCTGTCAAGCCTTGAGGACACCCACGAATGGCAAATCTCCACGCTAGACACTCAATACAGGTAAATAGGCCACCAGTTAATATTCTTGTTTTTATTTTCTTCAAGTTAGCTAAAAATGAGATGCGTATGAAGTGAGGAGGCTGGATCCAAGTCTTGATTGCCTTTCAGGGGGTCAAGGTGGTAAGCTGTGCAGTGAAGTCAACCAGTGGCCATGGCTTACATGTTTGTCTCTTTGAGATCGCCACCAGAACCATTTGTGAACTGATTTGTGAAGGAAAAGTCAGTCTTACTCCAAAGACTATTGCAGGGAGGAACTTCCAGAGAGGAAATCCAATGACAATGGTACTGGCATACACAGGGAGCCTCCCTTCAAAAAGACAGCGCCCCTAGTCAGGGAGGGGATGGCGGTCCTTTGATAAGACCCATAGGCAAACTTCGAGCCCATCAGCAGGTCAACCCTATGCTGGGAAAGTGAGGATTTGGGATTTCTGTGCTATAAACCTGATTCTAAATGTAGGACCCAAGTTTCTGGACTACTTCAGAATACCTAAATGAATCATGGAAACACTCTTTATGATTTTTTACAACACCAGATATGCAGGTGAATTGTGGAAAATGTCATGTAGCTGACACTCAAGAAATAGGGATTCCTAATAATGGCATGGGTAGGGAACAGATACACCTGGTTAGAAGGTCTAGGGTTCTGTATATGAAGCTGCCAGTCTGTAGCTCTTCGAGAAAGAAAGTTCAAGTCATTTGGGGGAAACTTAAGAATAGTCATCAGGGTTTTAGCTTCTAGGCACCAGCCAAGGATGAGAACTTCTAAAATCTAAAATCCATTTCAAGAAATAAAGACGAACACATTTGCAGGAAGGTAACTGTTATAACCCACACCATCAGCAGGGGGAAAGCCAAGCTGAGAATAAACCCAGAGACAAAGAACCCTCGGACTCAGGCAGGACATGGCAGGATGTTCTGGCACAGCAGACTGGAGACTGAGGCAGGGCCTGTGAGTGGACAGAGCACCCCTGGCTGGGAAGAAGAAGATGGGGTAGGAGGAGGTCAGGTTCCAAGGATGCAGGTCTGGAAAATGATATCGGAGGCCCTGGAGTTTGTGAGCTTGGCTCTAGTCCCAAGAAGGGTGAGGGAGAATAAGGGTAAGGGAGTATTCTAGGCAAGGAACTAAGGAAGGAATCCCCTTCTTAGAGCAGAGGCACAAGTTAGAGCAGGCCCAGCATTTGGGCCAACTTACTGTGGGGCCTCTGAGCTGCTCAGCTGGGTCTCCTGTCCTAGAGGGAAGGTGGCCCAGAGTCTTTGGTGGAGCGGAATCTGTAGATGAGGTTAAGGGACTCCAGTTGCCAAGGTTGATCTGAAACAGGCAGGGAGCTAAGCTCATCAGAACACCAACAGATTCATGTTCTCGTCTTAGCTTTCATCTATTCTGGTCTCAATGGCTTCGGGAAACACACATATACACATACACCATGCCCTTGAACTCAAAGCAAACTACGCTCTCAGGGAAATACAAATATCACGTTCTTATAGCTGTAAAGTATAGCTTAGCTATTTATAGAAGACTATGAGGTACTGTTGTGAGTTATTTGCTTATCCTGTTTTATTCTGAAAAATGAAAGTGCTCAATAGAATTTTTAACGTTGGCAACACCATAAGGATTTCTTATGTTAAGTCCCAACTTGGGGTTGCAAAATCATTTTTTCCCTTAATACCTGGGTGTTGTATTAGATCTCATAATTTGACAAGTTAACCTTTTAGAAATCCACATATATCTCAAATCTGGCTACTGCAAAACCAGTTTTGACAGGTCAGATTTTCATATGTATAGGTATAAATAGCCAACACTCAGTGAACAAAATCCTTTAAGCATTTTGGTTACATAAAGTTGTATGTTTTAAGTGATCAAACTAAGAATATTGTTTATAGGTTTTAAAAACCAAACCAATAAAATTTTTATTTATTCAATAAAATATGCACAGAACAGATGCAAATGTGTTATATACAATCATGAAGTTTT